TCTTTTTTTTATGACGATGATAAATTAGTCTTGTTTGGGCGACTGAACTCAAGAGGTGGTTCAAATAAATGTCATATTTTTCATTGTATCTTCAGTGCCTAGTACAGTTACTGGCTCATAGTAGGTATTCAATAAATAGTGGTTGAATTAATTGCCTTCCTTAACGTTCCGTTTAAATGCTAGACGCAGCTAGGTCTTTACCCCTCCTTAGAAAGAGATGGAGCTGTAACCAGAAATCCCTTAAAAGGTAAGGACCAGTAATCAGGCTGAGCTAAGCTCATGGGTAGTACGAGACAGGCTTAAAGCACTGAAGGAAGAAAGAAGAGAACCCAAGCGTGAGAGAAAGCAAAACAAAACAAGTAAAGAGAGGAAGAAAAACATTTCTAAAGTGGGGGTTGGCAGGAAGCCACAGCAATTACAGCAGGTCAACCCTTGTCAATAGGTGGTCACCTCAAGAACTTACCATTAAAACCCTCGGCCACACAGACCCCACTTTTAAAAGGTTATTAATTCTGACATGCCCAAGTTCATCTGAGTTCCTTAGAAAGATCAACCAGCAGCACCTACTTCACGACCTATCCTCCATTCCATTCAAATAACGCGGCCAATAGGAAAATCCTCCGCCCTGAGCCAACGACTCGGCGTAGCTGAGACAGCACGGGAGGCAGATCTGCCCTGTAGAGCCTTGCGGTTCCACTGCTGGCCTCCGGATTCCCGGGAGCCCCCAGCCCGACAGGACAACCTTCCTTCCCCGCTTCCTCCTTTCCAGGTCTGTCCCAGCCCCCGCTGCCTGGGCCACACCCGCTTCCCTCTGGTGGCCCAGCCACCACCGCCGCAGTTCGCGGGAGCGCTCTTCCTGGGGCGGGCACAGGCCCAGGGCGCATGCGCACTGGTCGAAGGGCGCCTCCCAGTCCGGATCTCGCGAAGTTACGTTAGATTGGCCGCCGGTGACGGGTGGCCGTGCTGGGGGCGGGAGGGCTTCTGTGGTAGGAAGGGAGGTCCGCTCGGCCGGGTGCGCCGCCCCAGTGCTCTGTGGGATACTGGAAGTCTCGAGCGTCGGCTCCGGGTTCCCAGCCCTCCTCTGGCCCGCACTCATAGAAACATTCACACACCCCCTGCCTCCCCTCTCTTCCCTCTCCGCCTCCCCCTTCCCCCCCTCGCGATAAGAAGACCCGGCGGCAGGAGAGGGGATGAAGATGGCGGACGCGAAGCAGAAGCGGAACGAGCAGCTGAAACGCTGGATCGGCTCCGAGACGGACCTCGAGCCTCCGGTGGTGAAGCGCCAGAAGACCAAGGTGAAGTTCGACGATGGCGCCGTCTTCCTGGCTGCTTGCTCCAGCGGCGACACGGACGAGGTCCTCAAGCTGCTGCACCGCGGCGCCGACATCAATTACGCCAATGTGGACGGACTCACTGCCCTGCACCAGGTCTGTGCGCCCCGCCGCCGGCTCTCCTGACCTTTTCCAATCTTGCTTTCTGTTTTGTTTTTAGGCTTGCATTGATGACAATGTTGATATGGTGAAGTTTCTGGTAGAAAATGGAGCAAATATTAATCAACCTGATAATGAAGGCTGGATACCACTACATGCAGCAGCTTCCTGTGGATATCTTGATATTGCAGAGTAAGCCAGTTCTGTGTTTTCATTTTATTCTATTTGCTTAACTATTTTTCCTTTGGTTTTACAGGTTTTTGATTGGTCAAGGAGCACATGTAGGGGCTGTCAACAGTGAAGGAGATACACCTTTAGATATTGCGGAGGAGGAGGCAATGGAAGAGCTACTTCAAAATGAAGTTAATCGGCAAGGTAAAATAAAAAGCAACCTAAATGGAAAAATGAAAAATAAAAAGAACTATTTTTATTTTATCAGGGGTTGATATAGAAGCAGCTCGAAAGGAAGAAGAACGGATCATGCTTAGAGATGCCAGGCAGTGGCTAAATAGTGGTCATATAAATGATGTCCGGCATGCAAAATCTGGAGGTACAGCACTTCACGTTGCAGCTGCTAAAGGCTATACGGAAGTTTTAAAGTAAGTATTGTTTTTTACAGAGTTTTTCTATTAATGATTGTCTAATTCACTGTAATTTCTTTAGACTTTTAATACAGGCAGGCTATGATGTTAATATTAAAGACTATGATGGCTGGACACCTCTTCATGCTGCAGCTCATTGGGGTAAAGAAGAAGCATGTCGAATTTTAGTGGACAATCTGTGTGATATGGAGATGGTCAACAAAGTGGTAGGCGTTTTAAACGTATTTTAATACTTTAAACCATCACCATCCCCCCTTGTTTCCTACGTAGGGCCAAACAGCCTTTGATGTAGCAGATGAAGACATTTTAGGATATTTAGAAGAGTTGCAAAAGAAACAAAATCTGGTATGTTTGATGACTAATAATTGCCTATATTATCTTATTTTCCTTTGCATAACTTTGTACAAAGCTCCATAGTGAAAAACGGGACAAGAAATCTCCACTAATTGAATCAACAGCAAATATGGACAATAATCAGTCACAGAAGACCTTTAAAAAGTGAGTAAAATATTCAAGTACATTTGTTATTTCTAATCATTTGAACACTGTTTTCCTTTAACAGCAAAGAGACGTTGATTATTGAACCAGAGAAAAATGCATCCCGTATTGAATCTCTGGAACAAGAAAAGGTTGATGAAGAAGAAGAAGGAAAGAAGGATGAGTCTAGCTGCTCTAGTGAAGAAGATGAGGAAGATGACTCGGAATCAGAAGCTGAAACAGGTAAAATTAAAAGATAAATGCATTTTCGTTGAAATCTTGACTCTTAATTGTTTGTCTTTAATAGATAAGACAAAACCCCTGGCTTCTGTAACTAATGCCAACACTTCTAGTACACAAGCAGCTCCTGTAGCTGTTACAACACCTACTGTGTCATCAGGTCAAGCAACACCTACATCACCTATTAAAAAGGTAAGCCAAAATTGTATTTGCTGAAAATACATTTTTCTTTTCCTAAAAAATAAAATAAACACAGTTTCCAACCACAGCTACAAAAATTTCTCCCAAAGAAGAAGAGAGAAAAGATGAGTCTCCTGCAACTTGGAGGTTAGGACTTAGAAAGACGGGCAGCTATGGTGCACTTGCTGAAATCACAGCATCTAAAGAGGGTCAGAAAGAAAAAGATACTGCAGGTGTTACACGTTCAGCTTCAAGTCCCAGACTTTCCTCCTCTTTGGATAATAAAGAAAAGGTAATCTATTTCACAGTCTGGTTTCTATGAAAAATTTTTACTTATTTTTTTCCCTGTTGTGTAGGAGAAAGATAGTAAAGGAACTAGGCTTGCATATGTTGCACCTACAATACCAAGACGACTAGCCAGTACATCTGACATTGAAGAGAAAGAAAACAGGTGAGTTTATTTTGATTTGCTTTATGCATTCAGTACCAGAATCTGAAGGGTGTTCTTTTAACAGAGATTCTTCAAGTTTGCGAACAAGTAGTTCATATACAAGGAGAAAATGGGAAGATGATCTTAAAAAAAATAGCTCAGTTAATGAAGGATCAACGTATCATAAAAGGTAATAATACTATTCTTAAGCGGTTTTTATGTACATCCTATATAGATATGACTCTTTTGTTTAGTTGCTCCTTTGGTAGAAGACAAGATGATTTGATTAGTTCTAGTGTTCCAAGCACCACATCAACACCAACAGTTACCTCTGCAGCTGGGCTTCAGAAAAGCCTGCTTTCCAGCACAAGCACTACTACAAAGATTACAACGGGTTCTTCCTCAGCAGGCACACAAAGCAGGTAAGTCACAGATACATTTTGTGCTCAGGTCTTCTTTTTTGTGTTGCTGCTTATGATGCTATAGTACCTCAAATCGTTTGTGGGCTGAGGATAGTACTGAGAAAGAAAAGGACAGTGTTCCTACGGCAGTGACCATTCCTGTTGCTCCAACTGTTGTAAATGCTGCAGCTTCTACCACAACCCTGACTACAACTACTGCTGGCACTGTCTCCTCCACAACAGAGGTCAGGGAGAGACGCAGGTGTGTAAAGGTCATAACAGTACTGCTGATATACAACTAACGATTTTTCAATTTACTACTGTAGATCATACCTCACTCCTGTTAGGGATGAAGAGTCTGAATCCCAAAGAAAAGCAAGATCTAGACAAGCAAGACAATCTAGAAGATCAACACAGGTATAGTTAATGTAATTAATATATAAAACTTATCATAATTATATTGATCTTTTTGTGTGTGCAGGGAGTGACATTAACTGATCTTCAAGAAGCTGAGAAAACAATAGGAAGAAGTCGTTCTACCCGAACCAGAGAACAAGAAAATGAAGAAAAAGAAAAAGAGGAAAAAGAGAAACAAGATAAAGAGAAACAAGAAGAAAAGAAGGAGTCAGAAACATCTAGAGAAGATGAATATAAACAAAAGTACTCCAGAACGTATGATGAGGTAACAGTATATCAAAAGCACATTTAAGTCAATTCAAATGGGTTTTGATCTTAATGTTTCACAGACTTACCAGCGTTATAGGCCAGTATCAACTTCAAGTTCAACCACTCCATCCTCTTCACTTTCTACTATGAGCAGTTCACTGTATGCTTCAAGTCAACTAAACAGGCCAAATAGTCTTGTAGGCATAACTTCTGCTTACTCCAGAGGAATAACAAAAGAAAATGAAAGAGGTAAGAATACCAAATTTTGAAAACACTTTGCTGCTATATTGTGGTTCATTGCAATCCTTAACAGAGGGAGAAAAAAGAGAAGAGGAGAAAGAAGGAGAAGATAAATCACAACCTAAATCAATCAGAGAACGACGACGACCAAGAGAGAAAAGAAGATCTACAGGAGTTTCATTTTGGACACAAGATGTGAGAACCTATTAAAATACATTATTTGATAGTCCTAAAATATAAATTGGCAATCTGTTTTTAGAGTGATGAAAATGAACAAGAACAACAATCAGACACAGAAGAGGGATCCAATAAGAAAGAAACTCAGGTAAATACCATTACTTTTTGTATTGAGAAGTATAGTATGCCTATGTTTTTCTCTTTCTTTCCAGACGGATTCCATTTCTAGGTATGTTTTATTTATTTTTTAACTGACATTTTCAAGGTTTTTTATTTAAATTAATCTTTTGAAGATATGAAACCAGTTCTACATCAGCTGGTGATCGATATGATTCCTTGCTGGGTCGCTCTGGATCATACAGTTACTTAGAAGAAAGAAAACCTTACAGCAGCAGGCTAGAAAAGGATGACTCAACTGACTTTAAAAAGGTACTTGGGTTATTTAGTTATATTTAATAAAAAGTAATTTGTTCTTTTACCCTAATTTTTATAGCTTTATGAACAAATTCTAGCTGAAAATGAAAAGCTGAAGGCACAGCTACATGATACAAATATGGAACTAACAGATCTTAAATTACAGTTGGAAAAGGCCACCCAGGTTTGTACCCTTTTCTTTTTGTTACTCTCAAGTATCTCTTTTATAATTTCTTACTTTGTTGCAGAGACAAGAAAGATTTGCTGATAGATCACTGTTGGAAATGGAAAAAAGGGTAAGTGTCCCACTTATTAAATAATTATTTTTATAACTAACATTGGTACCTTAAATCGATCTAGGAACGAAGAGCTCTAGAAAGAAGAATATCTGAAATGGAAGAAGAGCTCAAAGTAAGTAAACTATGTTACTTATGAGAGAGAGTTAAAACTTGATCTTCAATTTTTCTCTTTATAGATGTTACCAGACCTAAAAGCAGACAACCAGAGGCTAAAGGATGAAAATGGGGCCTTGATCAGAGTTATAAGCAAACTTTCCAAATAAAAAAAAAAAAAGCAGCAAGTAATGGAATTGCACATATTAGTAACCCAGTGGACCATAATTGGCAGTCACTGGAAGTCTGGGAAGAATCCTTGGAGACTGTCATTTTCGGATATCCTGCCAAATGCCCTCTTATCTAGAATTTTTGTTTCATTTTGTTTAATTTTCTGGGGTGTTTTTGTTGTTGTTGGTTTGTTTTTTGTTTTTTTTTTTTAATCAAGACCATTGTTTCATGTTAATGCAGCTGCTGAGAAGATTTTTTTTTAATGACTGAGAAAACTTGTTTACAGCTCCAGCATATAAGGAAAGTGTTCAAGGCCAGATATGCCTCAGATATTTAACCAGTAAGCCTTAGTTGTACATAAATACTTTTGTGTCAACAAAAACTTTCAGCTCTCACAGAAGACAGTTACTCAACATTTTTTGATGTGCCACAGTTTCGAGTTTTTCGATATTTAAATTTTTTGGCTTTTCATCTAAGTTTGGGTTTGTATTTTTTCCTTCTAAACTCTTCATGTGGCAGAGTCTTCTATGTTTTCACAGCTTTTTCATTACAGAAAAGAACACTTGCTCTTCTGTGATTATTGTCATGTATTAGGCTAATGCTGTGTTGTCTCCCACCTGGAACTGAATTGCTTGGTGGAACATATGCTTTCACTGTTTGTGCAATATGCATTTATTTCTTATATGAATGCTTTAAAGTCATTTGAGGTTAGATCTTTTAATTCCTATTTTCTGCTTCATTGGTCACTTTTTTTTTATTGTAGTATAAGATGTTAGATTCTGTAATCTTCACATTCATTTTAGCAGGTACTGAGTGATGCTGTATATACAAATAAGTGTATTGTTTTGATTTTTAGACCACCACATGGCATGCTTGACTATTTCTTATTTCAAATGTCTGCTAATGCAGAGTAGGCTACTCCATGATAGTGTTAAAAAACAAAATTTGCTAACAATGTGATATAAAGACTTTAAAAGTTACACATTATGTGGAGCCCTATCTTTACAAAAGTTTCCTACTGTAAAGTGCTTTTATTTTCAGTTTTCACTTGATAGTACTCAACCATAATTAAAGTTGCATAAGATAATTGCTTTACATTTCACATACCTATATTTATCTGAGTGCTGTCTAAAACTGTTGTGCTAGCCAAAGTAATGCTATGAAATCATTTGCAGAATTAACCCGTGAGTTAATGTTAAATGCACTGTTATTGCCATGTGAAGAGGCATCGACTTTGATACCACCATCATGTTCAGACCATTTTATACATTTCAGTGGCCTTTTTTTTTTTTTAAGGAAAAAAAAGCGCAAAACCAAGTACATAGTGACGATGGCTTTTATTTGGACAAATAGCTTTTATATTTTCATTAAACCATGCAAAAAATACTACATCTTTCTGGCACATAACTGTCTCCTTAACCACTGAACAGTTCAGCCATTTGAATAAATTGTACATTGTAAAGCTTATAGTAGCTGATTGTATTATTGATTGTATTGTATACTATATTAAATGTGAATTTGTACCCCTTCATTTTAAAAGGTCATTGTGTTCTACTGCCTATTTTAGATTACTTTGGGGTTGGGGAAGGGTGTTTTGGTAAGCAGGATTTTAAGTCCTCTCTCTCTCGATTGGTTTTATGAAGATATAAGGTTATGCTCTTACTACCAAGCTCAGGATTCTTGATTTTAAAGGTACAAGGATAGTTGTGGGAGTTTTATTTTTGGTTATATTTGAACTGTATGAATGGTAGGTCTGAATATTGAGAATTTCCATGGTCTTATGTGGAGGTAAAATATACAGATAACTGATCAGTTTGAGTGACTGCAACATGTTCTGGTTGCACAACAGTTAGGCATGCTATGGTTTATATTTGTGAAGTTTGGATGCCTGTGAAGAATGATTAAATACATGTTTCTAATATTTTAGTGTTTTGTATTTAGGTTATTTATTCTTTGTATCTAAAACTGAACAGCTACTGTGCTATATTGATTTTATTGGTAGTATTGAGCAGACCTTGTTTCTGCATGAAACTAGTTGCAAAACCCACTATTTTGGAAATAAAAATGTATTTTGACATATACAAATAAAATGAATAAAACTATTTTAAATGTGTGAACTTTTAATGAAGACATTTTAAATTTTGTTCTGAGATATTTAAATTCTGCATGGGTATTTTTTCACTAATTGCTTTACTTGGATACCAATTTGAATAATTTCTGAAATTGTAATATTGTGATAATTTGCACAGCATTGTACATGCACATCTGTAAATGCAATCTTAATTGCCATATTTATGCAATCTGTGTACCAATTTGGACAAATGTTTATATATTTTACATAAAGCTGTCTGTATGCAGAATCTGAGAACTAGTTTTTTTATGATAATAAGTG